TGGGGACAAGGTAACAGTGTCAGTTCCTGCCGCTCTTATTCAACACAGAAATTTTAGTCATCATACTAAGACACACAAAAAAAGGAATAAAAAGCCACGCAGACTGGAAAGGTAGAAATAAAACTCTCCATATTTGCAGATGACATGATTATCTACATGGAAAATGCCAAGTAATACACAAATAACCTCTTAAAATTAATAGGTGAGTTTGCCAAGGTCACAGGATATGAGATCAACATGAGAAACACAATCACATTTCTGTATGCTAACAACAAACATGTAAAAACTGAAATAAAAATAATAACAGTTTAAATCTCTTGAGAGCAAAGGAAATATTTAAGTATAAACCTAACAAAACGTGATAGGATCTGATGTTGAAAAAATCACACAATTCTGATGAAAGAAGTGAAAAAAAAAAAACTATTTAAATAGACAGACATACCATGTTCGTGGGTTGGAAGATTCAACATAATAAGGATACAATTCTCAATTTGATCCATAGGTTGATTGCAATTCCTCTCGAAATACCAACATGGCTTTTTGTAGAAACAGACAAGTTTATTCTAAATTTTATGTGGGAAGGCACAAGCCCTAGAATACTTTAAACTTGACAAAGAAGAATAAAGTGTGTGGCTGTAAAACCAAACTGTAAAAAATTAACAGTTCATTGCTTGCAGTCGAAAAAATGAGGAAAAGATGGACGATCTAGGAAACTTTCAGGGAGCTAAGGTGTCGGAGAGCAAAGTATCCTTGTAAGGAATGAGACAAGATAAACTCCCTCCCCCACACACAGTATTTTCAGAGAACTACATTCTTGGTTTCAACCTGATGTCATAGGCTGTGTTCTTTGCAACGGAAGAAGCAAAGACTTCAAAGGGAGAAATCGGAAGATTTCTTTTTTCATCGTAGGGACTTCACATCAGCGTTTCCAAAACCGAGTCCATCGCCTTTTCCCTCTGCGCAGCCTCTATCCCTTCCTGTGTTTCGCATCTCAATAAACGTCCCCGCCAAGTGACTTCAGCCTGAAACATGCGGCCTCCCGGACTCCTCTCTGTGTCACCGACCTCTTGCGCTCAGTTCTCCGGAGCTGCCGGTTTAACCTCGCAAGTCTTCCCGGAACCCGTGCCCTCCTCCTGGGCAGCGTTACCACCACGAGCGCCTACCTGAGAGGACGCCTGTTCTCATCCAGCCTCCACCCTGCAGCCGAGCAATCTCCGTAAAACGAACACCTGGCTTAGTTTCTGCTGGAAACCGTTGAATAGTCCCCACTGTCTTCTGGAAGGGTCTGGGCAGCTCGGCGTGGCGTCCACGGCCCCACCAGGCCTCTGCCTCCTGCAGGTCCCGCTACTTCGTCACCAAAGCGCCCGCCGCGCTCGCATCTGCTGTGAGGCTGTGCTCGGGCCGCTCCCGCCGAGGGAACGGCCCTCCCAAGGCTCTGCGCCCCAATTCTCGCTCGTTTGCCAAGAGGTAGCCGTGTCGGGGAGCTAGAGTTCTCCGGGGACTCTCTCCTGCCCCTCGTGGCCCTCTGTGGAACCCTCGTTTTAGGATCTGCACGCCGTTTCCAGTCGCGCGCGCGGCACGGAGACCGCCCGCTGTGCCCCGCGCTGCGCTCTCTCCGCCCCTCTCCCGCGCAGGCCTCCCTGTGCCAGCCGGCTGTCGACCCAGGTTAGGAAGCCCGAGGTCGGGGCGTTACCCCAAGGGCCCTCCCGCTTCCCCTCCGAGGGCAGAGAGGCGTCCGCGCCCGGACGCACTGCGGGAACACCTGGAGCGCCGGCGGAGCTCGGCTGTCCCCGCGGGAGGGAGCCCGACGCGCATCCTTGGGACCCGGACCCGGCGCCCGCGCCTCGGGACGGATTTCTGCCTCGGCTGCAGGCGCAGCGCGCAGACCTGAGCCTGCCCCGCGGAACCGGGGCTCGAGTCCCGGCCCGAGCGCGGCGTCGGGGCCAGCGGAGAGGGGCGGAAGCCGCAAGGGACCCTCGGCGCCTCGGCCTGGCCGCGATGAAGTCCCCGCCCCTCCTCAGGTGACGGATCGCCGCTGCCGTCCCGGGCTGCCCACCACCCCGGCGCGTGCCCGGGAGCCTCCACCCTCCCCGGGTTCTGTGGCCGGCCACGCGCCCCAGGCACGCGCCGCGCCGGGCCGCGCCACCAAGCCCGCTGTCCCCAGCTTTCCTCGGCAGATCCCCTGGCTACCCCCACCCTGCGGAGGGGCCGTTCACCAGATGCCAGAAAATCAGGGTGGGGCACGCAGGCCAGGGGCTCCAGCGGCTGGGCACCGTGTCCTTCCCGAACCTGGTGCTGGAAGTGCGCCCGCCTCCGCCTCTCCCAGGCACCCACCGGCACTGCCCAGCCCTGTCTGGAGGGTCTAGGACTGAACGTCTGTCCCCGGCCTTCATCCTGGCTGCAGAGGACTGGCCGGGTGATGCCGCGCTGTCCTGGCCCTGGGCCCGCCTGGAAGACCCGCCTGTGTCGCGGGCCCCCTCCCTGGCTCTGGCCTCTAAAGCGCCCCCGGCACAGCTTCCCGGCCCTTGCAGCCCGGTGGGGCCGGAACCTTCCCCTTGTCACTGTTGTCCTTTCTCCTTTCAGCCCGTGTCTCTCCTGGAAGAGAATGGCGGGCATCTTTTTCCTGCCATTTATCTCATCAGGTTTTGCTCCTCGGTTTAAGCAGGAAGAGAACTTCATGCTTGGAAGAGCGCATCCGTCCCAGCCTAGGTTTGCTTGAGAGCTACATCCCTGGGGAGGGATCCACTTTCTTTCCCTCGCCCGCCCCCTCCAGGTTTAATTGGTCTCATCTGACCCCTCTGGAGCTGAAGAATCGATCTGTGGGACTTGGAACTGAAAGCACAGGTCGGGGTAAGCCCCACTTCACACTGGAGGGCCACAAGTTCCTGATCTTCGGGGGCTCCATCCACTATTTCCGGGTGCCCAGGGAGTACTGGAGGGACCGCCTGCTGAAGCTGAAGGCCTGTGGCTTCAATACTGTCACCACGTGAGTGCCGGCCCCTCACCTCCAGGATCTCGTACTCATCATACTTCCCTCTCACCTCTTCTAGCTATGTTCCGTGGAACCTGCATGAGCCAGAAAGAGGCAAATTTGACTTCTCTGGGAACCTGGACCTGGAGTATGTGGTGTTGCTGCTTCTGTGCCCTGGTCGTGGGAGGGGCTGACGATGTGGACCTCCCTAGGGCCTTCGTCCTGATGGCCGCAGAGATCGGGCTGTGGGTGATTCTGCGTCCAGGCCGCTACATCTGCAGTGAGATGGACCTCGGGGGCTTGCCCAGGTAAGCGGGGCTACAGTCCCAGAGTCGTGGTTTCAGACCCTGAGCCCGCCCCTCTTGCCCCCAGCTGGCTCCTGCAAGACCCCCGGTTACTGTTGAGGACAACCAACAAGAGCTTCATTGAAGCAGTTGAGAAGTATTTTGACCACCTGATTCCCAGAGTGATTCCTCTCCAGGTAAAGCCAAATTGTCCCCTGCATCTTTCTTACACTCTTTAACCCTCCTATGCTTGTTTCTCAGTACCGCCAGGCAGGCCCTGTCATCGCGGTGCAAGTGGAGAATGAGTATGGCTCATTCAATAAGGATAAAACATACATGCCGTATCTCCACAAGGTAAGAGGGCCTTGGTTTGGCCCCATGTTTACATTGGGTTCATTTTGGTTAATTTTCTCAACAGGCCCTGCTGAGAAGAGGGATTGTGGAGCTTCTCTTGACCTCTGATGGTGAGAAACATGTGCTGAGTGGCCACACCAAAGGAGGTACACATTTAGAGTTAGTTCACAGGAGAACAGCCTCAGCTGGGTCTCTCTCTTCTTTATGCAGTGTTGGCCGCCATCAATTTGCAAAAACTTCACCAGGATACTTTCAATCAGCTTCATAAAGTCCAGGTAAGACATTTCAGACAGGCAGGGTTTTACAGCAGACTTAGTATTTGCTTTGGTTTGTTTTTAGAGAGATAAGCCCCTTCTGATTATGGAATACTGGGTCGGCTGGTTCGACAGATGGGGAGATAAGCACCATGTTAAAGATGCAAAGGGTGAGTGTTTTGCAGTGTTTGACTCCAGGAAGCATTCTCTGTGTTCTCATGTTCCCCTTTGCAGAGGTTGAACATGCTGTGTCTGAATTCATCAAATATGAGATCTCCTTCAATGTATATATGTTCCATGGTGGAACCAACTTTGGTTTCATGAACGGGGCCACATATTTCGGGAAGCACTCGGGCATTGTCACCAGCTATGGCAAGTGTCGCTGGTGTAGTAGCCTCTCCAGCCATGGCTGGTGACTGGCCCTGGTGTCTTGCAGACTATGATGCAGTGCTCACGGAGGCTGGAGATTACACAGAAAAATATCTGAAGCTTCAAAAACTCTTTCAATCTGTCTCAGGTACTCAGCACCCATTTAACTTACGGGCCAGCACTTTTTGCCCTGTGCCCCATCTCCATTGCAGCAACTCCCCTGCCCCGAGTACCCAAACTTCCTCCCAAGGCTGTGTATCCCCCCGTGAGACCGTCGCTGTACCTCCCGCTGTGGGACGCCCTATCCTACTTAAATGAGGTGCGTGCTGCCTGGCCACAGGAGGCGGAGTGTGGACTTCTGCTCTTGCCATTTCTCCTCATAGCCAGTCAGGTCGCGTCAGCCCGTCAACATGGAGAACCTTCCCATAAACAATGGGAGCGGCCAGTCCTACGGGCTTGTCCTGTATGAGAAGTCCATCTGCTCCGGAGGCCGCCTCCGTGCCCACGCTCATGACGTGGCACAGGTAGGGCCAGCAGGCTGTCTGTGTGGGAAGCACTAGCAGTCTGACGCCGGCTCTTCTTTTGCAGGTGTTTTTGGATGAGACAATGATAGGGATTCTGAATGAGAATAATAAGGACCTGCACATTCCTGAACTCAGGGTATGTAATTTGAGAGTCCAGGTGATGCCCTCCGTGGTCTCCATGACCTGGCCTGTCCCAGCAGGACTGCCGATACCTGAGGATCCTGGTGGAGAATCAAGGACGAGTCAATTTTTCATGGCAAATACAGAATGAGCAGAAAGGTGGGCTCTGGCTGTGGCTTCTCCTCAGTTGCTTCTCTTTCCTGCCTCCCATCTGCATCTGCAGGAATAACTGGATCTGTCAGCATCAATAACTCTTCCCTGGAGGGCTTTACCATCTATTCCCTGGAGATGAAAATGAGCTTCTTTGAGAGGTATGCTCCAGCTGGCCCCCAGTGCACACTTCTCTTCTCCCCCATGGCTTGGCCTTTCTTCCAGGCTCCGCTCTGCCACCTGGAAGCCTGTCCCAGACAGCCACCAGGGCCCGGCCTTCTACTGTGGGACCTTGAAGGCTGGCCCTTCTCCCAAGGACACCTTCCTGAGCCTGCTGGTAGGTGATGCCCTCTGCTGCCCTGGTGTTCCATTTCCAAATCTCAAGCCACCATTCCTTTCAGAACTGGAATTATGGATTTGTGTTCATCAATGGACGTAACCTTGGGCGATATTGGAATATTGGGCCTCAGAAAACACTGTACCTTCCTGGAGTTTGGCTTCATCCAGAAGACAATGAGGTATGTCACTCCAGTCTCTGCCTTGAGATCTCATAAACTTTCAGATCAAAATGTGAGTTGCAGTGTCTTTTTCAACCTGTACTACATAATGATCTTGAGTACATATTATATTTCAGGTGTAACATCTGCAACATCTAAACTTAACAACAACCATGCAACATATCCATTTTACAGATGAGAAACCAAGGTTCAAAGAGGTATTTGAAATCATGTCTCTCTGATTGGCACCTCCTCTTTCGCTACTACCTTAGTTCCACACGTATGCCAGTCTTTTCCAAATATGAATGCAAAAATGCTATTCAGAAGATATAATGCTTTCAGTGCACTTAGAGAAAAAGAGCTCACAACTTAGAATTCTTTACCCAGCAAAACTATTTTACAAGAAAAACAAAAAAAAAAAACAAAATATAGAACTTTCTGACAAACAAAAACCAAGAGAGTTATCATCAAAAGATCCCCACTAAATGATGTTCTGTAGCGGCCTTTCTCAATGTCCCATAAGAGAATTAAACACTGCAGAAAGTGTCTTCAGTGACTAGTTTCTCATTATATCATCTGGATGCATATTAGAGACGTTAACTCATTACATACTGTGGATGTCTTGGGGCATTACATCTTCACGCTCTCAGGGAACCACAGTTGAGAAGAAATTTCTAAAAGATATGCCACGAGCAGATGGAAAGTCTGACTTTTAAGAAAGAACGTGGAATCCAAGAAGGATGCTGACATATGTGAGAGTGAATATGGACAAACGTTAACTCCATAGAAATAGAGCCAATGTCTAACTTGAGGTAGCATCAGCATAAAACTCTAAGACCAGGCAAAAACACTGTGTAAAGCGAGAGGGATGTGATGGCCAAAAAGTGATCTAAGATTTCTGTAATTCTCAGATATTAACTTTAGACTTTGTTGAATATTCCTAGTTAATAAACTAAGCTTAATGTTTAAAGAATATACATAGAGCTTTTAACTTTCTAAAAAAATTAGGAGGATAAATAGAGTAAGAAAAAACAAACAAACAAAATCCTCTAACCAATAAAAGACAAAAGAT